TCCTCCAGGCGGCGGCAACAGCAGCCCTGCCCCCTCGGGGTCAGCCGGCTCGAAGCAGCCCAGGGGCGACGAGGAGGAGGACGCCGGGCGTTCCCGAGGCGGCGGCGCCAGGGACAGGTCCATGCCCGGGGGCGTGGAGCGGAAAGCCGCTTCCAAGCGCTTGGAGGTGGAGGCGCTCAGGCTCTTGTGCAGGAAGAGGTCGTCCTCGCCGGCGGCCGCTGCACCGAGGTGCATCCCGCGCTCCATGGTCCCGCGCCGGCGCGCAGCCCGGGCCGCCGCGCCCGCTGCCGCCGCCGCCGCCTCGGCCCCGGAGTCAGGCGGCCCCACAGACGCGCGCGAGCTGGGCTCCGGAGCTGGTGCGCGCGTCGGTCCTGGTGCTGCCGGGAGCCCTCTCCCCTTCTTTCTTTTTCTTTTTCGCCTTCCCCCGCGCTCGCCGCCTCCTCTTCTTCTTCTTCTTCGTCTCCAGCCGATGGTGCTGGCTGCTGGGGCTCACCATGGGCCGCGGCCCCGCATGGTGGGAGGGTGGGCGCGGAGGGAGTGGAGCCGCCGCCGCCGCCGCTCTGAGCCCAGCCCCGCGCCTCCTCTCCGCACCGTTTATCTTGCTTGGATTCACCTTCAAGAGATTTCCGGACCCATCAAACAGCCGCCGCCACAGACGGGGGAGTCTTTTACATCATTATCTCTGAGTAGGTTATTATGAAGAAGACTCGCCTGTTGGGACAGCGCTTTCTACCCAATCAGGTTAACGTTTTAATTAATAGGATTAAAACGGTAACAAACAATCGCAGGCGCTATCTGGCCGCAAGTCTGAATAGTTTCATTTCCCAGGTCTGAAGACAGGCAGCAGCTAGAGCTTTATAAAAGGCGCCTGCTCCATTATTCTGCCTGCCATCTGTATACACAGCTTAGCGCATATGTTTGCAAGGCGCTGGGTCCTGTTAGTAACCCAACAACTGCCTTTAGCTTGACATGTGTGGCGACTTTCACTCATCAATGAGCACACTAAAAGCCCTACTTAGAGCCGAGGATGTTCTTTGCTCCTTCAGCAAATTGTAGATCGGCGGCGAAGCCTGGGAGTCCTGTGGAAAGCAGACGCCCCCACCCACCGCACCCCACCCCCCACTGCCCTTCCCTCGCCACTGCTGTCTCAGCTTGTGCTAAATTACCCTTCCGGGCGAGAATTATACTCCACCCCTGTTCGTAGGATGACTGGTCTGGATTTGGGGATGGGACTTTCCGAGAGAAGGTGGTGTCCCAGCTGGCTTGCCCAAAATTCACTCTAGGTTTTCAGCTGGTCAGAGAGCAAAGCAGTCGTCCCCCCGAACACTCTGCCTCGTTTCCACACCCGCCACTGCCCATTTCCTACCCAGATTGGAAAAAAAGAAAGAAAAAAGCAAAATGAAGAGCAAGTGATCATGCAGCCCATTTTTTTTTAAGGTGGGGTGGCAGTGATTTTGCAGTGGTCTCCAAATAACTGTTACAGTGATGGTAATTGTGAAGTACACAATTTCCTAAACAGGAAGAAAACAAACAAACAAACCGGTTTCTCAAACTTTCCTTAAGATGAAAATCTGATTGCTTCAAAAGAGTCAACTTCACCAGGAGTCAAATCCGCTCCCACACGAAGTGAGGCATTTATGCATATTTATTTACCCGGAAGCCATTTAAGGACATCTGGATCAGCCTCGGTTGTTCTTGGAGGGTTCGGGAAGGGAGAATGTAAAAACAAGTGCTCCTCTCCGGATGGGCACTGGTACACGCGGTCATCTCACTCCTGAGTTCGGTCTCTGGGTACACATGGTATTTAGCAGCTGGTTTTCATCCTTATGACATAAGTAAAAACAATATTTCCCAACACCTTCCAATAACTCTTTCTTATATGGCAGAAGTACTGAAGACTATGCAATTTTTGGTTTCTCTGGTTTCATTAAAAACCTTTTAATTGTGGCTTTCGGAGTTGGCCCCAGGTGTTGGACTCTTTTCATTACATTTTGCTCTAATGTGATGAAATTCTAATTCTCTCCTTACCATATGGTTAAATTTCCCCACTGAGAATTAGTTGAAAAAGGAGAAATAATCTATTAATCTCTGTAATAGATTCACAAATGAGGTTCGCCACAGAACCTGTTTTTGAATGGTAATATCAGAACAGTTGGGCACCTTATTTCATAAAGGAAGGGTGAGGGCGACACAAAAATGTCTGTATTTTCACCTGGAAAGGATGAAAGGGGCTCAGCAGTATCTTCCATAATAATTCCCTGAGATCCAGTCTTCCGGGGACAGAAATACTACGTAGACGTCGGTTACCTACGCTCCTTTGGATGTCCTGGAACCTAAAGACTGAGAAAGATCAGGCGGGGCTACGGGAGGCTCTTGTGCCTGGGACCGAGACCGGGGGTTCTGCAGGCTTGAGCGGTCCCACTTGTCTCGTCTGGGACCCCGAGGCTGTTTACATGCAGGGCAGCCCCTCGCTCACCGCACCCCTCCCACCGTCCCTCCCCCGGCGTTCGCAGCTGTTAACCTCTCCCTTTAGAAAGCTAAAGACACGCTAGTGTTATTGTTTTTCAATTAGCAGCTTTGTTTTCACTGGGATCATAAACAAAGGTTCTCTCTAAACATAGGTGGGTCGTGTATGCATGACACTAACTTATCAAAGTCCTTGGGTCACTTTCGGGAGGGCGGAGGCTGGCCCGGTCGTGGCTCTGGGCAGGATGGGGACACATCTCACAATGTCTGACTTAGTTCTCCAGCCAGCTTGCCCTTTTTGTGGGCTGCCACCTTCTGCGGGGCGCCAGGATTCTTGCCGGCCCGAAGTGGACATTTGAAGGGCGAAGGATCGATCATGTCAGGGACTGGTGGGGGGTGCCATGCGGGGCTGTGAGCGGCAGAGCCGGGATGGCAGAGCAGGGGCGACACTGAGGGCGGCAAAGGCCCTGCCAGCTCAGCTAGACCCAGGATCTTCGCAGGACCTTTGTCTTTCGCCCTTAGGCAACAAACACTTGAGCGCATCTCGTGGCCCTTCCCGACCCCATCTCCACGACCTCCTGCCACCTCCCTCCTCTCCCTGGCCATCCAAGCTTCTGGAACAAACTTTTGCACAACTTCATTTTACTCGGTAGGAGCCAAAAGCCTCTTCCTTTTGTAATTGTCAGGCACTTAACACTGCATTTATCTTACAGGGCAATGAAAACACATCTGCCCGGTGTCTCGTTACTTGGTTTAATCGTCGCCAGCCCTAAGTCACGGCCTCGGCTCCCTCTCCTCAACTGTGTGGGATCCCGCCGCCTGGTTTCGGCCGGGCGGAGGGGTGACGTCAGCCGCTCACACAGTGCCCCCTGGCCGCTGGAGCTCGGGAAATCTGTGCGCTCGAACTTGGCTCCGCCAAGAAGCTGGGCAAGGATCCGGGCTCCTGATGGAACTGGCAAGTTGGAAAAGTGGCAAAGGAAAAGCCAACATGAGCGCTTTCGGCTTGCGCGGGCAGAAAGGGTGGGAAATCAGGCCACGGCGAAATCTTCTGACTCACAGATGACCGCTTAGAATGAAAACTACGGAAGGGAAGTCCTCTGACTCTGCAGTTTCACAGAGAGTCACTGAGTTACCAAAGCAGTTGGGAAACAGAGGCAGAGGACTGCCCCCACTCTGTCCGCAGCAGGGGTATGGGAGGCAGCTCGGGACACTCCAGGGACCAAGCGGGCAGTGGGCGCCGTCCCCGAGGAACACCCAGCCCAGCGCCCCTGGTTCTGGGCTGGTTGGCTTATCGAGGCCGGTTGGCCAAAGCATCAGGAAAGGGAACATTCTCGGCCGGGTGTTGGATACCAAATTATAAACGCCAGAGCACCTTGTGTAAAGATGAATATCGTTTTGTTACTGCGGGAGGGAATACACCTACTGCTTTGAAAGGAGTTTAAAATATTCAGCAGACAGCACCGCATTGAAATTAGTGCATTGAGCTGCAGACCAAACTAATTTCTAGGTACTATTTAAATTTCTTAATGATCATCTTGATATTTGCTTGAAATTTGAGATAGGAACCCAAGTAAAATCAGAATGGAACATAATCTACTCTAAAGAGTAAAGCCAGAAGTTCGTCTTTGTTATTTTTATAGTACTGATAAATAGTTTATTACTTCACTAGTTTGAAAAGTTACAAGTCTGAATTTGGGTAGCTATGTGTATCTTCTGAGAAGGAAAATTGTCTCTCTGTGTTTTTCAATTTATCTCTTTCAGAACAGTCTAAAAAGTAAAAACAAAGTTTGGCAAAAATGACAACTTTGCTTGAGAACAGCTCTGGAAAAGCGAATCCACTGAGAGCCGTGGGAATTCTCCGCCAGCTGTGCTTCCCCAACCGAGGAAGAATCCAACCCGGAATATCGTTTCTGGACCCCACCGCGGAGACCCCAGCTGGACCCTCTCCTGAAAACTGCCCGGGGAGGGGGGTGCGGTCTCAGCGCCCTCCACTGCGGGGTCCAAGGCGCAGTAGCGGGGCGCGACCCCAGCGCTCCAAGCCCAGCATTCTTGGCAGCTCTCCAGGCCCCAGTCAGAGGCACATTGACCTTGAAGTTGCACTTGACTCGCCCACTCGGGGCTGCCTGGTGGCGCCTGGGTCAGCTTGAAACCCACGCAGCTGAGGGAGCTAGGTGTGGGGTTCACCATACTGCGCCCCCGCCGGATTTGGGAGCGCGGGATCTACTCGGAGGCAGAGAGATTAGCCCCAGAGGTCAAGCCTTTCGGCGTCGTTTTGTCATCTGTATTTTCTCGTCCCCTTCGCCGCCGAGTCCTACAAAGCTCACTTCAGAGAGACTGGGTCCACATGTGTGGGCTCATGAGGAGGAGGACAGCGAGGGTGACGACGCTGGGGGACTAGCGCGAGCTGGCGCATTCCTGGCAGTGAGCCAAGGGCCCCCCGTCTTGCTAGTCTTTCCAAGTTGCTTGGCAATTCCAAAAATTTCGACTGTGGGAAAGTTGAAACTTGTTCGTATAGCGTTCTTTCGAAAAGATTTTCCTTGTCTGTATCTATTTTACAGAAAACATACTGGTCCTCACTACTGTTTGGGGACGAGTTAGCCTAAATTTGAACAGACCTTGAAGACAAACCCTGAGCCCCGGGAGGCAGCCTTCTCAGCGCGAGGTGCACACACAAGTCCCCGAGCCCACCGCGAGGGTCTCACCTGGCTCCTGCGTGGTCTTTCCCCACTTTGGCGACTTTGAAGGCCAGGGGGACCGTACAGTGAGCGAATAACTTAGCGCCTGCATTATCACTGCTGAAACCTCAGAGAACAATGTAGGACATGCGGGTGCAGGTAGAGCAAAACTAGTGAAAAGAGTTTATGAGGAATTCATACCGCCTCGCCTACTTGGGACAACTCCTTCATTCAGTTGTCCTCCCTAGGGGGCTGTTATGCTTATTTGTGTCAGACCCTTCTTTCCCCTGGAATCTTATCATCACAGAATATTAAACATTTGAAAAAATTTTAAAGATTAAACTTGTTCGAGGAAAAAATGGTAAACACTGTTAGGGATTGCCTGGCGTGCACAAATTAAGGAAAGAAAGAAACTGAAAATTTCAGCGCGGCTTTGGGAATTTTTAGCTTTGCGATTTAAAACCCACAGCGCCATCTCCTGGTAATGAGGAGAATATAGCGATGGATGACAATACTGAAATGCTGACTATGAAATACTCAAATATGAGAAACGCCTCAAAAATTATTTCAGTGATAGGTTGATTATGATTACAAAATATGATCTGACATGGACATTTATTATCATTAAAAGTTATCAGACACAATCCTGGAAGCTAATTATTTGTAAATAGAAGTTTGTATATTTATACATACATGTATTTTATAGATTCAGACGCTTATGCTGTGAATTTACAAGATATGATTCTATAATTTATCATAAATACATAATTTTACAAAACAGTTCCCTGTTTTACTTTTTGTGAATGATTTTACCATATATGGTAGAAAAAGAATAATAGGATGTGGTGATCTATGGAGACATAAAATCTTCTAGATCCTCATTGTATTTTACTAGTCAACATTAATAAATACTTTAGCCCCATTGTCTCAATAACTTCTCACTTTATCTATGTCTTCTCATCATGCAATCTTACAGAATGTCTTACTGTCTTAATGTTAAGACATCATGACAAAAATGTGTTAACATTATTCAGACATTCTGATCCTGAAATATCATCTGAAGTTAAATTATTTTCCAAAAGTTTAATGCACATAATAGAATCATAAATACTTAATACTTTTCTATTAAAATGTTTCTGAAGTATTCTTTCAAGCTTTTCTCCCTTTTATAAATAAGATTGAAACACACTAAAATTTAGAGATGATATCCCTATTAAAAACATTTCTCCTCTATGATTGTATACACAGGCCAGCTGCTTGAAATAAAAATAAAAGTAGATATGCTTTTTGTAGTGTACAAAATATTATGAATATCCTTCAAAATTGTAGATCAAACAGACAAATGTAAACTTCAGTTGAAAGATTCATTTTATTTGATTAATTAAAGTGAAGATCTATTAAGCCAAATATTTGGACTCATTTATTTTGTCAATGTAAGA